TGGGCAACAAGAGCAAAACTCCATCTCAAAAATAAATAAATAAATAGATAGATAGGCTGGGCACGGTGGCTCACGCCTGTAATCCCAGCACTTTGGGAGGCCGAGGTGGGCGGATCACCTGAGGTCAGGAGTTCAAGACCAGCCTGGCCAATATAGCGAAACCCTGTCTCTACTAAAAATTTAAAAAATTAGCCAGGCATGATGGCGGGTGCCTGTAATCCCAGCTACTCGGGAGGCTGAGGCAGGAGAATCTCTCGAACCTGGCAGGCGGAGGTTGCAGTGAGCCGAGATCACACCATTGCACTCCAGTTGGGCAACAAGAGCGAAACTCCACCTCAAAAACAAAATAAAATAAAATAAAATCAGGAGATTGGTCAGCTTAATTCCATCTGCAACCTTAATTCCCTTTTGGCCATTTAACCTATCATATTCACAAGTTCCAGGGATTCATGCAGGGACATCTTTGGTGACCATTATTCTGTCTACCACACTCTCTAGAAGAGAGTAGATGTGAGAAACAGCATCTGGAGAGGGAGGAGCCAGCAGGAGAGGGAAATATCACAGACGCCAGAGGAAGAGAGTTCCCAGAAGGGTAGGTGCAACAGTAAGGGATCCCTCTGGGAAGTCAAGCAAGAGAAGACCTGAAAAACAACCATTGGCCGGGTGCGGTGGCTCACGCCTATAATCCTAGCATTTTGGGAGGCCGAGGTGGGTGGATCACTTGAGGTCAGGAGTTTAAGACAAGCCTGGCCAACATGGTGAAACCCTGTCTCTACTAAAAATACAAAAATTAGCCAGACATGGTGGCAGGCACCTGTAGTCCAAACTACTTGGGAGGCTGAGGCACGAGAACCACTTGAACCCTGGAGGCGGAAGTTGCAGTGAGCCGAGATGGCACCGCTGCACTCCAGCCTGGGCGACAGAGTGAGACTCCGTCTCAAAATAAGTAAATAAATAAATAAATAACCATTGGGTCTAGCGTCTTGGTGACACCAGCCACTAGGTGTCAGGGCAATGCTGGAGGCAGCAGCTAGTTTATGGCGTGGGCAGCAAGGAAGAAGTGAGGAAGTAGAGACTGGGAGTGTAGAATCTTTCCAAAAACTTGAATGTGGAGGGGTAGATGGGATAATGCCGGGAGAGGAGGCTGGTGAAGGACCTCTTAGTGAAGGGAGATTTGTTGCTGTTTCTGAGATGGGAAAGAGAAACAAGTTGCAGTGTAGATGGGGAGGATGGAGAGGTTGAAGGTGTAGGAGAGATGGGTCACCATCAGATGGGACGTCTGTGAAGGAGAGACCTCATCTGGCCCACAGCTTGGAAAGGAGAGACTGACTGTTGAGTTGATGCAAGCTCAGGTGTTGCCAGGCGGGCGCCATGATAGTAGAGAGGTTAGGATACTGTCAAGGGTGTGTGTGGCCAAAGGAGTGGTTCTGTGAATGTATGGGAGAAAGGGAGACCGACCACCAGGAAGCACTGGTGAGGCAGGACCCGGGAGGATGGGAGGCTGCAGCCCGAATGGTGCCTGAAATAGTTTCAGGGGAAATGCTTGGTTCCCGAATCGGATCGCCGTATTCGCTGGATCCCCTGATCCGCTGGTCTCTAGGTCCCGGATGCTGCAATTCTTACAACAGGACTTGGCATAGGGTAAGCGCAAATGCTGTTAACCACACTAACACACTTTTTTTTTTCTTTTTTTTTTTTGAGACAGAGTCTCACTCTGTCGGCCTGGCTGGAGTGCAGTGGCACGATCTCGGCTCACTGCAACCTCCGGCTCCCCGGCTCAAGCAATTCTCCTGCCTCAGCCTCCCGAGTAGCTGGGATTACAGGCATGTGCCACCACGCCCGGCTAATTTTTGTATTTTTAGTTGAGATGGGGTTTCACCATGTTGGCGAGGCTGGTCTTGAACTCCTGACCTCAGGTAATCCGCCAGCCTCGGCCTCCCAAAGTGCTGGGATTACAAGCGTGAGCCACCGTGCCCGGCCAACAGTTTTTAAATCTGTGGAGACTTCATTTCCCTTGATGCCTTGCAGCCGCGCCGACTACAACTCCCATCATGCCTGGCAGCCGCTGGGGCCGCGATTCCGCACGTCCCTTACCCGCTTCACTAGTCCCGGCATTCTTCGCTGTTTTCCTAACTCGCCCGCTTGACTAGCGCCCTGGAACAGCCATTTGGGTCGTGG